GCCTGTTAATGAATGGGTGTGCTGGGGGCACTGTCATGTTCTTCAGCATGCTGCCTGGGCGACGAGGAGGCCCTTCCTAGGGTCTGACCTGGCTTCCCTTCCCAGGTGGGTGCAGGTGGCATGTCCACGTCTCTCCATTGACTGGGGCACAGCCTTCCCCAAGCCGCTGCTGACACCCTATGAGGTAACACCAAGCTCTGGGAGAGAGTGGGCTTTGGACGTGGTTCTCAAAGGTGAGGTCTGGAGTGGAGTGGGGTGGGTGGGCAGCACTTCGTTATGTTCGTAGATTCCGGAGTCTGTCTCGATTTCTCCAGCGGAGTCACTTCCTAGCTGTGTAGCCTTAGGCAAGGCCCTGAACCACACAGTTCCCTTCTGTGGCAGGGGACAGTGTGCCCTTCACAGGCCGTCGTGAGGACTGAATTCAGTAATCCAGGGGCAGAAAAACACTGGCAGATGTTATTGTCCCTCCCTCCCCTCCCCTAGGCGGCCGTGGCTCTGAGGGACATTTCCTGGCAGCAGCCCTACCCGATGGACTTCTACGCTGGCAGCTCCTTGGGGCCCTGGACGGTGAACCACGGCCAGGACCGCCGTCCCCACGCCCCGGGCCGGCCCGCGCGGGGGAAGGTAGGCGGGGGCTTCCAGGAGGGAGGAGAGACCGCGCCTGGGCACTGGCCGCCGCCCTGCGACCGCGACGGGAAACGCACAGGAGCGGAGCGGAGGGAAACGCAGGGTCGCAGGAGCGAGACCCTAACCAAAGTCTGCGACCTCAGGTGCAGGAGGGGTCCGCGCGTCCCCCTTCGGCCGTGGCTTGCGAGGACTGCAGCTGCAGGGACGAGAAGGTGGCGCCGCTGGCTCCTTGACGCGCTCCCGGGCCTCAGGTATCAGCCCCCGCTCTGGGTGCGCCCCGCCTTTTGCCGTTGTCATGGGAACGCCTTGGCGCTCCGAGGCCCGCCCTCGGGGCGGTGCTGACGTTCGGTTCCGCCCCGTGCATTGTGCTTCCGCTCGGGGAAAGACCGCTTCCGGTGCTTCCGTCGCTCCTTGCCGGGCATAATGGCCGCGCAGCGACCCCTGCGGGTCCTGTGCCTGGCGGGCTTCCGGCAGAGCGAGCGGGGCTTCCGTGAGAAGACCGGGGCGCTGAGGAAGGCGCTGCGGGGTCGCGCCGAGCTCGTGTGCCTCAGCGGCCCGCACCCGGTCCCCGACCCCCCGGGCCCCGAGGGCGCCAGATCAGACTTCGGTGAGACAAGCCCCGCTCCGGAAACGCACTCATAATCCCATCCTTTTTCCTCATATCGCTGTAGGGTCCTGCCCTCCGGAGGAGCAGCCTCGAGGCTGGTGGTTTTCAGAGCAGGAGGCCGACGTTTTCTCCGCATTGGAAGAGCCCGCCGTCTGCAGGGGCCTGGAGGAATCACTGGGGATGGTGGCACAGGCACTGAACAGGCTGGGGCCTTTTGACGGCCTTCTTGGTTTCAGCCAAGGGGCTGCGCTAGCAGCCCTTGTGTGTGCCCTGGGCCAGGCAGGCGATCCCCGCTTCCCCTTGCCACGGTTTATCCTCTTGGTGTCTGGTTTCTGTCCCCGGGGCATTGGGTTCAAGGAATCCATCCTGCAAAGGCCCTTGTCATTGCCTTCGCTCCATGTTTTTGGGGACACTGACAAAGTCATCCCCTCTCAGGAGAGTGTGCAACTGGCCAGCCAATTTCCCGGAGCCATCACCCTCACCCACTCTGGTGGCCACTTCATTCCAGCAGCTGCACCCCAGCGTCAGGCCTACCTCAAGTTCTTGGACCAGTTTGCAGAGTGAAAGATCAAGAAATGTCTCTGCTCCTACATCCAGCTCCTCTAGGGGCAGCCTCCGTCATCCATGCCCTCCCAGGACCCTCCACTCACTGCTGTGAGTGCGCCTCACCAGAACCAGTTAAGAGACAACTATCAATTCTTGAGACCCAAATTATAAGGGCCCTGCCCTGTACTGAAGAAAAGGGGAGCACAAGGCCTTAATGGACATTGACTTGTGAAAACGCAAACATGAATATGGTTGGAGAGCCCTGGATTAGGAGGGTGACATGGGGAAGGCAGAGGCTGGCACCATGGTGACTGCCACATAATAAAGTGGTGATTTGGATTTTGAGCATCTTTTTCCTGGTACACACAGAA